ATCACACACCGGGGCCTGTTGGGGGGTGGGGGGCTGGGGGAGGGATAGTATTAGGAGAAATACCTAATGTAGATGATGGGTTGATGGGTGCAGCAAACAACCATGGCACATGTATACCTATGTAACAAACCTGAAGGTTCTGCACATGTGCCCCAGAACTTAAAGTATATATTTAAAAAATCTCTCTTTTTCTTTCCCTCTATATTTTGGTTCTCCTTTCTGGAGAACCCTGACTAAGAACACACCTGACCTCTAACCATTTATGCCTATTTTATAGATGAGAAAATTGAGGTTCAGAGGTGTTGAGTGCCATGCCCAAGGGGATACTCCTGGTACATGGTAGAGCCAAGATCTCAGTCCAGGTCTTTCTGAGACAAAACACAGCTTCTTATGCGTGAAATCCACAAATAAGAACACAATGACCTACATACAACACAAACTGTACTTCCAATTAAGTAGTTCTCCTTTTTAATCATTCAAAAACTACCTTGGGATCTTACAGTGCATGGGAATCATCAATATGTAAATACCTTATTATCCAGGTGATGTGCAAAAGTGTCCAGTAGCACAGAAGATTGGTTAATAGGATGGTGTGTCCCAGCTTTTTACTGCACTTGTACTTGCTTCGAATATTTAGGACCCCTATATAAAATTATCTTCTCCAAAGTCATAATTTCCAAGAAGATCTTATACCCACACTATTTTCATAAGTAGTCAACTGCAAGATCTTTAGAACCATGAGGGGATCTCAATACACAACAATTTAAGATTAACCATTTTGTTGAATGTAAGATTATATCCCCTCCAAAGAATGAAATTAAAATAGAGAAAAATAAACAGCACACGTGGAATCCTGAGCCTCTTGATGCCTTTTGCCTTGGGCTAAAGTTCTCTTGTGAGTTGTAAACTTCAAAAGTGTCCTCAAACTGGAACCTTTCCATAGGAAAAGTCAGCAGAAAATATTGACCCCAGGATCAATTGTTTCTGTTTAAGTTACAGATTGCTGCAGTCAAAATAAGCAGCCAGTGTTTGATAAAGACAGCTCCTCTTAGGAAGAACTGTCATCCCCAAACACATAGAGAGACACTCTCTGTCTCTCGATTACAATCATGATTTCCAGAATGGAGAAGATGACGATGATGATGAAGATATTGATTATGTTTGCTCTTGGAATGAACTACTGGTCTTGCTCAGGTAAGGTATTCACCAACCTGGCCACCTGCTCTTCTCACTGTGCCCCATGTGCTTGCGTGTCCAGGTTTCCCAGTGTACGACTACGATCCATCCTCCTTAAGGGATGCCCTCAGTGCCTCTGTGGTAAAAGTGAATTCCCAGTCACTGAGTCCGTATCTGTTTCGGGCATTCAGAAGCTCATTAAAAAGAGTAAGTGCAAAATGAAATCTTCTCTACTCCTCTGATCACACTCTGAAACTTTATTTTTGTGAAGGTTGAGGTCCTAGATGAGAACAACTTGGTCATGAATTTAGAGTTCAGCATCCGGGAGACTACATGCAGGAAGGATTCTGGAGAAGATCCCGCTACATGTGCCTTCCAGAGGGACTACTATGTGGTAAGTGGGAGGAGACCCATCCCAGAAATGAAGAAGAGAGAACTCACCCCTTTGTCTTTTCCAGTCCACAGCTGTTTGCAGAAGCACCGTGAAGGTATCTGCCCAGCAGGTGCAGGGCGTGCATGCTCGCTGCAGCTGGTCCTCCTCCACGTCTGAGTCTTACAGCAGCGAAGAGGTATGACTGGGGCCTTGTCTCCTCCCAGACCGGCTGACACATCCTGATGCCTGAATTTCTTTAGATGATTTTTGGGGACATGTTGGGATCTCATAAATGGAGAAACAATTATCTATTTGGTAAGTTAAGATCTGTTCTTTTTAACTTTTTTAGTCTTGTCTTATGATTATTACTGTGTTACAGGTCTCATTTCAGACGAGTCCATAAGTGAACAATTTTATGATCGGTCACTTGGTAAGTGATTTCTTTCCTGCTGTGCCACCAGAACAGAGCCTATGCTTCCCTTTTCTATCTTTAGGGATCATGAGAAGGGTATTGCCTCCTGGAAACAGAAGGTACCCAAACCACCGGCACAGAGCAAGAATAAATACTGACTTTGAGTAACGGCCTTGAGGTAAGAAAATGCAGGTGCACACAAGTGTATTTATGTAAATGATATCTTTTTTTTTTCTTTACAGAACATCATGGGTTATGGGCAGGGAGAATAGAGTTCTCAATGGATTGGCTGTATTTTGTTTATTAGTAATATGATAACGTTGGATGTGTATACATATGTGTATTGCAATATAAATTCATCATTTGATTTTTATGAAGAAATTGATCACTCAAAACATTTATTTTTAAAGACAGCTGCAGCCCTGACCTGAACATTGGATTTGACTGAAGTCCCAGTTATGTCTCTGCCCTCCCATGACCTTTAGCAGGGCAGGTTTCTACACTGTGCTGGGTTCCCTGAAATCACAGAATGAGGCTGGTAAGGCCGGCATAGTGGGTCTAGTGAGGAGGTCAATCCGATGGGATCTGGAATCCACGGGCCTGGTTCTGAGCCTGCTCTCCCATCTGTAATGGTGATTCAGTTCCTTAACCTCTCAGGGTGCAATTCCTTCAAGGGTTTATTATTACTTTTTGCTTTTTCTTGTCCATACTAGACCATAAGCTTCCTTTTTATTTTGAGACAGAGTGTTGCTGTGTTGCCCAGGCTGGAGTGCAGTGGCACAATCTCTGCTCACTGAAAACTCCGCCTCCCAGGTTCAAGCGATTCTCCTGCCTCAGCCTCGTGAGTAGCTGGGATTGCAGGTGCCCACCACCACGCCCAGCTAATTTTTGTATTTTTAGTAGAGATGGGGTTTCACCATGTTGGCCAGGCTAGTCTCAAACTCCTGACCTCAAGTGCTCCACCTGCCTTGGCCTCCCGAAGTGCTGGGATTACAGGCATGAGCCACCACGCCTGGCCGACCATAAACTTCTTGAGGATGCATTCTCCTTGTTAATTATTGCAGTTTTACAACATGTAAAAATATTATTAATGATATGTCTATACAAAATTATTAAAAATATCTTTTGTCCATTTCATAAGGCTAAGAACAGTGTATAGAATACAATCA